GTTCCAGGTTGAATATCTGGACTGGACATAAAAGGCACCGGATCCTGAGTATACAGGGTGTGGTTGGAGTCACCATGTGGAGTGAGAAGAGGGAGGGTGAAGGTCTGAGGCTGTGAAACTCCATCGTCCACAGATCAAAAATAAACAAGGCCGGGTGCGGTGCTCATGCCTGTAATCCCAGCACTTTGAGAAGCCGAGGCGGGTGGATCACCTGAGGTCAGGAGTTCAAGACCAGCCTGGCCAACATGGTGAAACCCCATCTCTACTAAAAATACAAAAATTACCCGGGTGCCGTGGCGTGCACTTGCAATCCTAGCTACTCAGGAGGCTGAGGCAGGAGAATTGCTTGAACCCAGAAGGCGGAGGCTGCAGTGAGCTGAGGTCGCGCCGCTGCACTCCAGCGTGGGCAACAGAGCGAGACTCCCGGCCAACTGAGTACATTTCAACTAATGCACATCAAGGACTACCCAGGTAGGGGAAGAGGGAAAAACCTGAAAAGGGCCTGTAGTTCTGAGGGCCACATGCAGAAGTGGTGGGTGTCCTCTCACCTGCTCCCAGGGCTGAGGGGTCTGCCTGCTCCCCTACAAGGGACTGCCTGGACTCCCACCGGCAGGCGCAGCCCTCAAAGCTCGAGGCTTTCATTGGAAGGGCTCCTGGGCAGGGAAAACGCAGAAAGAAGGGATCCTCAACCTCGGGCTCTGCGCCTTCCCCACCCCACTTCCTGGGAGGTGTGGTCTCTTTATGGCATGTTATCTCCGCCCCAAGCCCGGGGCCCTAGACCCTGAGCCGGGAAAACCAGAAGCTAGAAAGAGGGCATCCGGGTTGTGCAAATTTCAGACACACGGATATCCCGTGGCGCCTGCGTCCGGAGCCCGGCCCTGCTGCTGGACTGTCCCCGGCCACGCCCGCCGCCCCTCCCGCATCCTGGCCCCTTCCCCACCCGACGGAATCCCGGGGAGGCTGGAAGGTGGGTCCCCGCCCACACCGCCCTGGGCCCGCCCTGCCTGGCCGCGGCGCTTGGCCCAGTCCCGCGGTCCTCGTCGCGACCGGCCCGGGCCGCAGGACGCCGCGCTCGGGGGAGCTGAGCCACCTCTCCGCCAGGCCCGTGCGAGCGGGTGAGCGGGCCCCCCGGGCCCCACTGCCTCGGACGCGTCCCCTCCTCGCCCAGTCCCCTCTAGCGCTGTCGCAGACCTCCTGCCAGGGCCCCAGGTCTCCTCCCGCCTGGGCGGGCTCAGTGGCGGTGAGGATCTAGAAAAGTCTTCCTGTCCTGGTTCTGGGCTGCCCCGGGGCCTGGGGTGATGACCCGCAAGCCCAAGGGCGCTCGGACTCCTGGCCCGAAATTCCAGGGCGGACACAGCCCGGGATCCCAGCAGCCCCAACTCGGAGGAGCTCTGCCCCGGGGAGGGAGGGACAGCGGAGTGGAAACCAGATTCCGGGGCAGCACTGCGGGGATGGGCAGGGCGAGAGTACGGCATGAGGTCCCAGTTGCCTGTCCCAAACCCTTGCTGGTTTTGCAGTGAATATGGGGGGATAAGGGGAAGGGAGAGAGTGATTTGCCCCAGCCACCCCACCTCTGGGGCTGCCTCCCTCCTCCCTAGGCCAACCACAGGGTTGAGGGTTCCTCAGCCCCAAGCTCAAGCCTGCCCTTGCTGCTCTCTGCTGGACGGGAGCCCTTCTGCTGCCTGCCTGGGTCCAGGGCTCCAGCCCAGGAGCCTACTTGATATGGGAAGGAGGGAGGGGTCCCCAGGGCCTGCCTCATTTCCAGCCCGGGGCTCTCCCACCATGGGAGAAGAGCTGGGAAGAAGAAGAGGAGGCCCCCTCGACTCTGGACACCAGGCCCCTAACACGAGACCCCTGGATGAGAGCATCCGCTCTCCCGTGACCAGGCGTTCGAGCTCCAGGGGCAGGGAAAGGATTCCCAGGGCCTAGTGAGGCCCCTGTTATCAGATGAGGCGCCCTGAAAACATAGGCTGGGCTTGTGTGAGATGGGAGAAAGACCAGAAGTATCGTCTAAACTTCTCCCTGCCCACACATCCAGCTTCATGGCACTGTGCTACAAAGCTGGTCTCATTGGGCCTAGGGGTCTTTGAGAGCTGAGCTTGGCAGCCCCTGGGGCCCAACCTCACCCCTAGTCCCAGCAAGTGAGAGCGAAGCATCTTGCCCTGTCTACCTCCTTGCCCAAAGCACACACCAGGCAGTGACCATGACTCATGGTTCCCAGTACAAAGAAAAGAGCACTTCCCTGCTGGGGCAGAGGCCAAGCCAGAGCCCTGGCCCCATCACCTCTCTGCCCTGCTTGAGTCTGGAATGGACCTCCCTGCCTGGAAGCTGCATTGCCCTTGGTCCTGGGCCTGCCTGCCCCCTGGGGAACACAGGTGGGTCACATTCATCTCCTCTTTTGTGCTCAGACCACCAGGCTCCATTCTGTCCCCTCCCCAGGCAGCAGCCACATTGGCAGTGAGGCCGTGGCAGCGTCGGCAGCAGAGGATGCCCCAGGCCCTGGAGCGTGCAGATGGCAGCTGGGCCTGGGTGGTGCTGCTGGCCACCATGGTGACCCAGGGCCTCACCCTGGGCTTCCCCACGTGTATCGGCATCTTCTTCACTGAATTGCAATGGGAGTTCCAGGCCAGCAACAGCGAGACCTCTTGGTTCCCCTCCATCCTCACGGCTGTGCTCCACATGGCAGGTGAGCGGCCTAGGGAGGGGCCGATGAGAAAGAGCTGCTACCTGCTGGCTGTCTTCTCCCACAGGGCCCCTGTGCAGCATCCTGGTGGGACGCTTCGGCTGCCGAGTGACCGTGATGCTGGGGGGCGTGCTGGCCAGCCTGGGCATGGTGGCCAGCTCCTTCTCTCACAACCTCAGCCAGCTCTACTTCACAGCAGGATTCATCACAGGTGACTATCACTTCATCTCCAGAATTTATAGGCCTCCAGGCTGGTTTCCCCTCTTGCCCCGCAGGCCTGGGCATGTGCTTCAGCTTCCAGTCAAGCATCACGGTGCTGGGCTTCTACTTTGTCCGCCGGCGGGTGCTGGCCAACGCGCTGGCCTCGATGGGCGTCTCCCTGGGCATCACCCTCTGGCCGCTGCTCTCCCGCTACCTTCTGGAGAACCTGGGCTGGAGGGGTACCTTCCTTGTCTTCGGCGGGATCTTTCTCCACTGCTGCATCTGCGGGGCCATCATAAGGCCTGTGGCCACCAGTGTGGCCCCTGAGACCAAAGAATGTCCCCCGCCACCTCCCGAGACACCTGCACTTGGCTGCCTGGCTGCATGCGGCCGGACCATCCAGCGCCACCTGGCCTTCGACATCCTGCGGCACAACACAGGCTACTGCGTGTACATACTGGGTGTGATGTGGTCCGTCCTGGGCTTCCCACTGCCACAAGTCTTCCTGGTGCCATATGCCATGTGGCACAGCGTGGACGAGCAGCAGGCAGCCCTCCTCATCTCCATCATCGGCTTCAGCAACATCTTCCTGAGGCCCCTAGCCGGGCTGATGGCAGGACGGCCGGCCTTTGCTAGCCACCGCAAGTACCTGTTCAGCCTGGCACTCCTGCTCAATGGGCTCACTAACCTGGTGTGTGCGGCATCAGGTGACTTCTGGGTGCTCGTGGGCTACTGCCTGGCGTACAGCGTGTCCATGAGTGGCATCGGCGCCCTCATCTTCCAGGTTCTCATGGACATCGTCCCCATGGATCAGTTCCCCAGAGCCCTGGGACTCTTCACTGTCCTGGACGGCCTTGCTTTCCTCATCTCCCCACCACTGGCCGGTGAGGAGCTGGGAGGGAGGGCAGCCAGATAGAGCACTGGCCTAACTTGATCTCTGTTCCCCAGGGTTGCTCCTGGACGCCACCAACAACTTTAGCTATGTTTTCTACATGTCCAGCTTCTTCCTCATCTCAGCTGCCCTCTTCATGGGTGGCAGCTTCTACGCCCTGCAGAAGAAGGAGCAAGGCAAGCAGGCTGTCGCGGCGGATGCCCTGGAGCGGGATCTTTTCTTGGAAGCCAAAGACGGTCCTGGGAAGCAACGGTCCCCTGAGATCATGTATGTAACCAGCGTCTAAGACCCAGGGTTCAACCTTATCAGGAGATTTTATTTTCATGAACAGGTGCCAGTCTTCCCGCCAGCCACGTCCAGCTGGCGTCAATAAGCATCTTTGGGGATGTCCTGCCTCCTCCAGGACCAGCCATGAGTGGCTCTTATGGCCAAAGGCGGTACTGCAGGCCAAGCAAACGGCTCTGGGCTGGAATAGCCCTACCTGAGTGCCCTGTTTGACTCCGCCACTATCTGCCATGTGAGTTGGGCAAATTGTTGACCACCTCTGAGCCTTGAAAAAGTAGGAGGTTACTTTGTTAGAGCAAAATAATAAAATTTAATTTTAAAAAAGAAAACGTAGGAGGTTGGTTTGGATGAGCTAGTCTCT